CATTGGGCCCTTACCCTTGAGTCCCCTGAGGCCCCGTGCTGTGTTCAGGGCATGTGTGCCCCAAACGTGAACCCTTACACTGGTGTCTTGCCTGATTTTTTTCCAGAACCTTAATACTGAGTCTTCATACCCATTTTCCTCACTGGAACCTCCCTGAGCCCTTACTTGAGGCAACATGTGTGAGCTCTTCACCTGTCTACATGTCTGACCTGCTGGTCAGCCCTGACACCAGAACCCCACGCTTGAGTCACTTAACTAGCAGCAGAGTCAGACTCTGAGACCATCCCTTTAGAGGGAGCAGCAGAGGAAATGGGAGCTGGAGGGGAAGGGAGTGGTGGAGATGGGGGTGTGAACTGGGAGAAGCAGGCATGGGGGAAAACTCTGGGCTGTCAGCCCCTAGCTATGGTCGGGAATGTTCCCAGGCAGCACTGACCTTTCACCCCCACCCGCCTCGGTGCGATGATTGGCTGTCTCTGCCATCCCCGCTTCCGGGACCAGAAGCCACCTCTGGAGCAACTGGGGCATCCCCATGGCAACCATGCCAGGCCAGGTTGGGAGAGGTGTGGGGCTCCTTCACAGCCTTTTATTGCCCCAAAACAGGTTGACACTCTCGTCCTGGTAACCCTCAGGGCCCTGCAGATCACAGTGTCCAGAGAGGAGGGGCTGTTGCTCCTAGCAGGTCTCTTGATTCAGGAAAAAGCGTTTCTCTGGTCTCAGCCAGATCCTTCCTGGGCTGATCTGTTGGGAAACCCAAGCTCTCTGTCCTTGGGCCCCTAGCCCCTACCAACACCCTCCTAGCGCATTCTAGCAGGAGAGCGAGAGGGAGTGGAGACAGTCTGAACTCTTCCCTCTGCCCACCTGGGTGTGGGCTTGGTGAGATACTGAGGCTGGGGTGTCCACCTGAGTCCGTGGAGGGAGGAGCGACTACGGTGCGGTGGGGGCGAGGCCACTCAGGGCTTTGTGACCTAGACAGAGGATTTATGTGGGTGATTAGCTGTCACGTTGGGTCTAAGCTCCTTACCCTCAGAACCTAGCTTTCCTGCCTGCCCCCAGGGCTAATCCAGAGGTGGGGGAGGGGCTAAAGACACTGGGCTCTGCCAGGGGCCTTGGTAGGTGCCAGTGACCCATTCTGTGTAACCAGGTTTTCTTAATATTTCTTAATATTCTATTTAGGATGAGCTTATCATGGAACATAAGAAAAATAAAACAGATGTCAGCCTGTGTATGAAGAATTCATCCACAAGATTTGGTAAAGGATAATAATAATAATAATAATAATAAACTGATTCCACTGATCCCCTTCATTCACTCAGAGCAGACCGAAGACTGTGAGACTTCCTCCCCACAGTGAGCTAAAAGGACGCTTTTGTCAGAGTGGGGAAATAAAAGGGCTTTATGGGAAGGAAGATAAGAACAGATGAGTCAGAGGTTTCTGCTTAATGGTGAGTATTTTTGTCTTAAAATGTGTGTTTTTAAAAAAAAAATCCTGTTTTCTTCTACCACCAGCTCACTCTTCAATTCTTTCCCGAGCAAAACCAAGAATCTTCTTGGGCTAAGCCCCAATTTGGGGTTCACCTGCCTTGCAGCAACATGGCACCAAACATGCGGCAGAAGAGAGAAAACGACAGCATGAGAGACGGAGAAAGAAATGGCCAGTTGGCAAGGTGGTAATGAGAGACAGCAGTTGGCAAGACAGTGAGAGACAGCAAGAGATGGCAAGTGACAGTTATTGTTAAGATGACAAATGGAGAGATGGCAAGAAATAGAGAAGCAGTCAGTGATGGAGGCTGCAAGAGTTGTAACACTAACCAAAGGCTCTTTTTAGAATCATCGTTTTCCCTGGCAGGTGGTACAGCCAAGCAGACAGGCAAGTAAGTGGCCATACTGCTACTGCCTCATGTAGGATCCGGCAGGCTGGTGGGTTATCAGTCCTCACGTGGGACCCTCCCACCATGGCAGCTGAGCACATCCAAGCTGGGGGATCCTGAAGAGACCTTCACCTGGGTGCCACGTGGAAGATTGGCCAGCACCATTTTGACTCCTGTGGATGGGTGAGTGTTTTGCCCACCCCCACCCCAATAACGAGCAAAAATCACCTGACTCTTTTTCCCCAAGGATAACGAGAACTCAGCGCCCATCTTGAACATGTCTTCATCTTCTGGAAGCTCTGGAGTGCACACCTCTTGGAACCAAGGCCTACCAAGCATTCAGCACTTTCCTCACAGCGCAGAGATGCTGGGGTCCCCTTTGGTGTCTGTTGAGGCGCCGGGGCAGAATGTGAATGAAGGGGGGCCACAGTTCAGTATGCCACTGCCTGAGCGTGGTATGAGCTACTGCCCCCAAGCGACTCTCACTCCTTCCCGGATGATTTACTGTCAGAGAATGTCTCCCCCTCAGCAAGAGATGACGATTTTCAGTGGGCCCCAACTAATGCCCGTAGGAGAGCCCAATATTCCAAGGGTAGCCAGGCCCTTCGGTGGGAATCTAAGGATGCCCCCCAATGGGCTGCCAGTCTCGGCTTCCACTGGAATCCCAATAATGTCCCACACTGGGAACCCTCCAGTGCCTTACCCTGGCCTCTCGACAGTACCTTCTGACGAAACATTGTTGGGCCCGACTGTGCCTTCCACTGAGGCCCAGGCAGTGCTCCCCTCCATGGCTCAGATGTTGCCCCCGCAAGATGCCCATGACCTTGGGATGCCCCCAGCTGAGTCCCAGTCATTGCTGGTTTTAGGATCTCAGGACTCTCTTGTCAGTCAGCCAGACTCTCAAGAAGGCCCATTTCTACCAGAGCAGCCCGGACCTGCTCCACAGACAGTAGAGAAGAACTCCAGGCCTCAGGAAGGGACTGGTAGAAGGGGCTCCTCAGAGGCAAGGCCTTACTGCTGCAACTACGAGAACTGCGGAAAAGCTTATACCAAACGCTCCCACCTCGTGAGCCACCAGCGCAAGCACACAGGTGAAGGAGGTGTCAGGTGGGGTGGGGATGGATCTAAATTCCATCTCTCCCTTGTCATTCCCAGGTGAGAGGCCATATTCTTGCAACTGGGAAAGTTGTTCATGGTCTTTCTTCCGTTCTGATGAGCTTAGACGACATATGCGGGTACACACCAGATATCGACCATATAAATGTGATCAGTGCAGCCGGGAGTTCATGAGGTCTGACCATCTCAAGCAACACCAGAAGACTCATCGGCCGGGACCCTCAGACCCACAGGCCAACAACAACAATGGAGAGCAGGACAGTCCTCCTGCTGCTGGTCCTTAGGTCAGTCTCCTCTCCTCATTCTGGGTTTTCTTTAATCCCTCAAATTTTGAAATAAACTGAACAGGTGAATGAAGAAGGAAGAGGATTCCAGGCTGAGAGCACTGGACGTGGCAACTGTTCAGAGGAGAGGCAGTCTTCAAGTTCTACATTCATTCAGAAAAATGTTTTTTGAGCCTACAATACTGAGCGCAACAAGGCTGTGGAGACCCATGGTGAGGAGCATGGAGTTAACTAAAGGATGTGTCAGGGAAGAAAGACTTCTCAAGGAGGTGCCTCCATCAGACCCAAAGGACTCATGGGGGCTAGCTGCACCTCACATTTCTTGGACATATACCGTTGGACATGTCTATCTTCTGGAAACTATGGCATGGACAGTAAGGATTCAGAAGTGCATGAAGGCACCCTGCCTCTGCAGAGCAGAAAGATCATAGACAACATTTATGAATGTGCCCAGTGCTGCCAAGAAGAGAAGCCGGTCCTCTGCAGGCTCAAGCCTATCTGGGCCTCTGGGGAAGCCCCACAGCCTTGGCTGTGCCTGCCCCTGCCCTCTCACCCCTACCCTGACCTTGTCCTACTTCACTGCCTTTGTCTGTGTTACTAGTGGCCCCAGTATACCTGGGATGGACATCCAGGTGCCCTTCATCCAAGCTCCTATGTGAGGGGAATGGACATTATTAAAAGAACAGGGGCAGAAGTGGCTCATTTATGACCCATTCACTAGCCCCAGGGATTGAAGTCTTGGGTACTCAAAGTGTCTTTCTACCAGGGCACCAGATCCCTTCCATGGAGCAGGTCATCTCGGGTTCACTGGGCCAGGGATGGTCTCTGTTCCCCAGCCCACCTGGCTCACACACAGCCTCATGGGTAGGGTCAGCAAACCAGATGGCTTGTTGTTGGAATGTAGGATGAGAGGCCTGCTTGGTGACCTAGCATTTTCACCAAGAAGTGGACGTGGAGAGGACCAGAGTGATCAAGGGTGTATGATGTGCACTACAATGGTGGGCAAAACAGGCTCCTGCTCTTGTGGAGGTCACAATCTAGCGGAGAAAGGATGTTACTAGAAGTACACAAATTGGGCCCGGCGCGATGGCTCACGCCTGTAATCCCAGCACTTTTGGAGGCCGAGGCAGGCGGATCATTTGAGGTTAGAGATTCGAGACCAGCCGGGCCAACATGGTGAAACCCCATCTCTACAAAAAATACAAAAATTAGCCTGGCATATGGCGGGTACCGTAATCCTAGCTACTCGGGAGACTGACGGGAGAATCGCTTGAACCCAGGAGGCGGAGGTTGCAGTGAGCTCAGATCTCACCATTGCACTCCAGCCTGGGCGACTGAGCGAGACTCTATCTCAAAACAATCAAAACAAAAAAGACCTGTGGACTCTAGTAGATTTTGAATCCTGCCTCTGCCATTTCCTGGCTATGAGGTGTCTTGAGAAATTTACTTGTCACTCTTGCTTCTGATAGTAAAGGGGATGGTGCGATAGATTCAAGATGGAGAGATAAGGTTAAGTGTTTTCTTTGGCTGCAACATGGAGATTAGATTAGAGCAAGGATGTAAGGGAGAGGAAGGGACATAGCAGTATTTCAGGTGAGAGTCAAGGTGGCTTTGGCTAGGGTGTGAGAGTGGAGGTAGGGAGAAGTAGGAAAGTGATAGTTAACTGGATTTGTTAGGTGAGGGTGAGGCCAAGGGTGACTTCCAGGTTCCTGACTTGTGTTATAAGTAACACAGAAGAAGAATGGATGAACTTGATTCGTTTTCCATTGATTGTGATATCTATCATACCTGCAAAAAATATTTTGTATATATCCAATTTAATAATAAATGCACTCATGTTAGGAAGGTCAAAAAAAAGGAAAAAAGAAAAATAATAAAAAATAATAAAAATCCTTAGGATAACTTGAGGCCAGGAGTTTGAGACCAGTGTGACCTTGTCTCTGTAAAAAATAAAATTAAAAGAAAAAGAAGGGAAAGTGATCTACTAGTACATTTAAAG